AGGCTGGGTTAGCACTGGCCCGTGCTGGGTGCTCTGCCCAAGACCTGGCTCTTCACACTGAGCAGAAATAACCACATGGCTAGCGAGAACCGGATAAAGACCAGGACCCAGGATGCCCCAGGCCCCACAGACAGCCCCACAGTCACTCCCACAGCAGCCTGGGTTCCTCAATGGGCCTGGCCACGCTGCCCCTGCCCGAAATGCCAGCGAGGCACAGACTGCCCACAGCCGGGAGCCCCAGCCGGTCCTGACGCCTTGCCGTGGCAACACCCCTGCCGTGCCTATCCCCTGATGCTCGGCCTGGCCTCCCGAGCTCCACCTTGAGGTAGGCGGCCTCCGTCTCCGCGATGGTCCGGTCGAACTCGTTGCGAGAGGCAATCTTGCGTGCCAGGTTCTCGTTGACGCGGGCCAGCTTCTCTGTCAGCTGCCTCACCTCATTCTGCAGCCGCTGCTTCTCGTCCTCCTCCTCCTGGATCTGCCGGCACAGCTCCTCCCGCTTCTGGCACAGCTCCTCTATGCCTGGGGGCCGGGAGGGGCGGCGCTGTGGGCCCAGGGCAGGAGCGCGGCGGCGGAGGGCGGGCCTCCTTCCACCCGAGGAAGCCAGAGTCAGGCACCACCCCCGAGCGCCCGGCGCGGGGCCTGCGAGCCAGCGAGGGCTCGGGCCACGGACACCCGGCCTCCGGCACGGAGGGCTCTGCTCAGCCGCGCGATGCCCGCAGCGAGGCGGGTCCAGGGGCACCCCGCTGCGAGCCGGGAACCCGGCCCTGCGGCCCTCCCGACCTCCCCGTCCCGGCTGCGCCGCTCACACTTGACCAGCTCGTTGTTGTAGTTCTGCAGCGCCGCGCCCTGCTGGGTCATGGTCAACGCCGCCCGGGGCCCCACCACCCCAACCGCCGCGGAAGCAGCGCTGTCCGCGCCTGCGCACGACTCCCCCACGGCGCGCCGAACTAGCGCGTCATCGCTGAGCGCCTTGTGCGCGTCATGGCTGCGCGTGCAGACGTGCGTCATCGCCGCGCGCCGCGCCGAGCGAATCTCGGAGTCGGTGGGTGCAGATGGCGGCGGCAGTTGTGGTGGCGGAGGGGGACAGCGACTCCCGGCCCGGACAGGAGTTGTTAGTGGCCTGGAACACCGTGAGCACCGGCCTGGTGCCGCCGGCTGCGCTGGGGCTGGTGAGGCCTGGGAAGAGAGGGGCGGCCCCGCGTTCCCCTCGCCTCACGGTTTTCTGCACCCCAGGTGTCTTCCCGGACCAGCGGTGCAGTCCCGCCAAAGGAAGAGGAGCTCCGGGCGGCGGTGGAGGTTCTGAGGGGCCACGGGCTACACTCGGTCCTGGAGGAGTGGTTCGTGGAGGTGCTGCAGAACGATCTGCAGGCCAACATCTCCCCTGAGTTCTGGAATGCCATCTCCCAATGCGAGAACTCTGCGGATGAGCCCCAGTGCCTTTTGCTACTCCTTGACGCTTTTGGCCTGCTGGAGAGCCGCCTGGATCCCTACCTGCGTAGCCTAGAGCTGCTGGAGAAATGGACTCGCCTGGGCTTGCTGATGGGCACTGGTGCTCAGGGGCTGCGAGAAGAAGTCCACACTATGTTGCGCGGAGTCTTGTTCTTTAGCACCCCCAGAACCTTCCAAGAGATGATCCAGCGTCTGTATGGGTGCTTCTTGAGAGTCTATATGCAGAGTAAGAGGAAGGGGGAAGGGGGCACAGACCCGGAACTGGAAGGGGAGCTGGACAGCCGGTATGCCCGTCGCCGGTACTACCGGCTCCTGCAGAGCCCGCTGTGTGCAGGGTGCAGCAGTGACAAGCAACAGTGCTGGTGTCGCCAGGCTCTGGAGCAGTTCCATCAGCTCAGCCAGGTCTTGTGAGTAGTCTGTCCCGATGGCCATGCCCTTGCTGGGTGCCCCATGGCCAGGGCTCTCCTCTAGACACAGGCTCAGTCTGCTGGAGCGGGTCAGTGCCGAGGCTGTGACCACCACCCTGCACCAGGTGACCCGGGAGAGGATGGAGGACCGTTGCCGGGGCGAGTACGAGCGCTCCTTCCTGCGTGAGTTCCACAAGGTGAGGACCCCTCCCTTGGGCTGTGCCCCGCTCCCTGCAGCTCACACTAGCGTTCTCCTGACAGTGGATCGAGCGGGTGGTCGGCTGGCTCGGCAAGGTGTTCCTGCAGGACGGCCCCGCCAGGCCCGCATCTCCCGAGGCCGGCAACACCCTGCGCCGCTGGCGCTGCCACGTGCAAAGGTTCTTCTACCGCATCTACGCCAGCCTGCGCATCGAGGAGCTCTTCAGCATCGTCCGAGGTGGTCCTGCCCCGGCCCTGGGGTCCGCTCTCTCTGTCCCTGAGGGATGTTCTTCTTCTTGTAGACTTCCCAGACTCCCGGCCAGCCATCGAGGACCTCAAGTACTGCCTGGAGAGGACGGACCAGAGGCAGCAGCTGCTCGTGTCCCTCAAGGCTGCCCTGGAGACTCGGCTCCTGCATCCAGGTGCTGTGTGCTGCCCGGCCACCCAGCACTCTTGCATGACTGCTGGCTTCTGCCCTGGCTGTAGGCGTCAACACGTGTGACATCATCACCCTCTATATCTCTGCCATCAAGGCGCTGCGCGTGCTGGACCCTTCCATGGTCATCCTGGAGGTGGCCTGTGAGCCTATCCGCCGCTACCTGAGGTGAGGGCTGCAGCTGGCCCAGGAGCCACTGGACTGTGGGCCACAGCAGCACTCACATCGGCAGGACGCGGGAGGACACAGTGCGGCAGATTGTGGCTGGGCTGACGGGGGACTCGGACGGGACAGGGGACCTGGCTGTTGAGCTGTCCAAGACCGACCCGGCGAGCCTGGAGACAGGCCAGGACAGTGAGGATGACTCAGGCGAGCCAGAGGACTGGGTCCCGGACCCTGTGGATGCCGATCCAGGTTAGCTTGCCCCACATGGTCCCTTTCACCAGGTCAGGTGACACCCCTGCCCCCACCATGCCAGGGAAGTCGAGCTCCAAGCGGCGTTCATCGGACATCATCAGCCTGCTGGTCAGCATCTACGGCAGCAAGGACCTCTTCATCAATGAGTACCGCTCGCTGCTGGCCGACCGCCTGCTGCACCAGTTCAGCTTCAGCCCCGAGCGGTGAGGCCTGTGACGCGCTGGCCATCTCCAGGACGACCCCCTGCCCAGACACTCGTCTTTCCAGGGAGATCCGCAACGTGGAGCTGCTGAAGCTGCGCTTTGGCGAGGCCCCAATGCACTTCTGTGAAGTCATGCTGAAGGTGGGTCCCAGCCCCGCCCGCTGCCCGGCCGCGCAGGTCCCCCGTGACACCGGCTCCTCCTCAGGACATGGCGGACTCCCGCCGCATCAATGCCAACATCCGGGAGGAGGATGAGAAGCGGCCAGCAGAGGAGCAGCCACCGTTCGGGGTCTACGCTGTCATCCTGTCCAGTGAGTTCTGGCCGCCCTTCAAGGACGAGAAGCTGGAGGTCCCCGAGGATATCAGGGCAGCCCTGGAGGCTTACTGCAAGAAGTATGAGCAGCTCAAGGTACCTCCATGCCAGGCCACCCCATGGGCTCTGAGCTGCCCGTGCTGACCCTGGCCCTCCTTAGGCCATGCGGACCCTCAGTTGGAAGCACACCCTGGGCCTGGTGACCATGGACGTGGAGCTGGCCGACCGCACGCTGTCTGTGGCGGTCACCCCAGTACAGGCGGTGATCTTGCTGTATTTTCAGGACCAAGGTGAGCCCACCAGCCCCTAGCTGGCCTGCCCCGCTGCCCAGCGTCCCGGTGACTCTGCACGCAGCCAGCTGGACCCTGGAGGAACTGAGCAAGGCGGTGAAGATGCCCGTGGCGCTGCTGCGGCGGCGGATGTCCGTGTGGCTGCAGCAGGGTGTGCTGCGTGAGGAGCCCCCCGGCACCTTCTCTGTCATTGAGGAGGAGCGGCCTCAGGACCGGGACAACATGGTGCTCATTGACAGTGACGACGAGAGCGACTCCGGCATGGCCTCCCAGGCCGACCAGAAGGAGGAGGAGCTGCTGGTGCGCGTGCAGGCCCCACGGGGGGCCAGGGGGGTGCCTGACGGGGGCTGGCCTGTGTCCGCAGCTCTTCTGGACGTACATCCAGGCCATGCTGACCAACCTGGAGAGCCTCTCACTGGATCGTATCTACAACATGCTCCGCATGTTTGTGGTGACTGGGCCTGCACTGGCCGAGATTGACCTGCAGGAGCTGCAGGGCTACCTGCAGAAGAAGGTGCGGGACCAGCAGCTCGTCTACTCGGCCGGCGTCTACCGCCTGCCCAAGAACTGCAGCTGACACATCGCCCGCCCGCCCGCCCGCCCGCCAGGCGCTGCCCTGCAGGTGCTCTCGTCCTCCCGTGCCAGCCCCCGCCCGCCCGTGTCCCAGAATGCACTGCTGAGGAGCATGCCCACCCCCACCCCCGCAGTGTGCAGATTAAAGCAAGTCAGATCATCCTTTTCTGTCCTGGTGGCTTTGTGGGGCCCCC